TTAAGAGATGGAGTCTTGCTATGTTACCCAGGCTGGATTTGAACTCCTGGGCTCCACCAGTGATCCTCCTACCTCAACCTACCTAGTAGCTGGGATTACAGATATGTGCTGCCATATCCAGTTCTTTTTTTTTTTTTTTTTTTTTTTTTTTTGAGACAGAGTCTTACTCTGTCTTCCTGGCTGGAGTGCAGTGGCATGATCTTAGCTCATGCAGCCAAGATCTCATGATCTCTGCAGCCTCCACGTCCCGGGTTCAAGCTATTCTCCTGTCTCAGCCTCCCAAGTAGGTGGGACTACAGGTGCATGCTACCCTGCCTGGTTAATTTTTATATTTTTAGTAGAGACAGGTTTTCTCTATGTTGGCCAGGCTGGTCTTGAACTCCTGGCCTCAAGTGATCTGCCTGCGTCAACCCTCCCAACGTGCTGGGATTACAGGTGTGAGCCACCGCGTTCAGCCCATACCTAGTTCTTAAAGTCTGTTTCAGTCATGTTAAACTTGAGGTGATGACAGGATGTTTGACAGTTGTGTGTGTGTGTGTGTGTGTGTGTGTGTATACACACACTACACCACACGAAAGCATTTTCTGTCCCATATAATCTAAGTTTACTAGATATTTTCTCAAATAATTGCTGCAGTTCCACAATTGTTACATTATCTGATCAGTATCCCATGGACTCCAAACTCACATTTTCAAATCAGTCTGTAGATTTCAAATAAGTCTTTTAGAGAAGATTTGAAATGGAAGATACCATTTCAAAACCTCTTTTGAATGACACTAAAGCATGTAGCAGGCCTATAGAATGAGCATACTGTCAAAAGGCATTAAGTGGAAAACCCTCCCTGCTCTGGAGGCGGGGATTGGTTCTACAAAGCCTCCTGTCATGCCAGTGGCCAACTAGAGAAGTTGGAGCTTTTTCGTTGTTTTTTTTTTTCCCCTCCTGTGACATGTGCTTTAGTTGCAGTGGAAAGGAAATGTGTCATCTGTGGTTTGGTTTTAAAAGTGGAAAACTAGCTGCACATATCCTTTTTTACTGCAGATTTACTTTAAGGCTCATATTCTCCAAGTCTATTCTGCTTTAAAAAGAAGACAAGAAAAGAAGTGGTTTATCAAAATCACGTTATAATCAGATTTTGACCAAGCATTTTGTAAGGTAGGTCATATATATACGGCTTTTCTTATGCCATTTCTTATTTTCAATTTCTGTATTTTAATAGTATACAAATGTCAGCCAATGACATATAACAACCATTTCTTATAAAACCTTGATGTTCAAAAGCCTGACTAGCAGTGGCATCCATGTTGCTTAGGAGTTGGTTTGGAAACAAAGACTTTCAGGCCCTACCTATACTAGCTAGGTAAGAATCTGCCTTTTTTTTTTTTTTTTAAACAAACTAACAAATTATATTGCTATCCCAACAGATTGCCAAGTATGCCCACGGACATGGAACACACAGGACATTACCTACATCTTGCCTTTCTGATGACAACAGTTTTTTCTTTGTCTCCTGGAACAAAAGCAAACTATACCCGTCTGTGGGCTAACAGTACTTCTTCCTGGGATTCAGTTATTCAAAACAAGACAGGCAGAAACCAAAATGAAAACATTAACACAAACCCTATAACTCCTGAAGTAGATTATAAAGGTAATTCTACAAACATGCCTGAAACATCTCACATCGTAGCTTTAACTTCTAAATCTGAACAGGAGCTTTATATACCTTCTGTCGTCAGCAACAGTCCTTCAACAGTACAGAGCATTGAAAACACAAGCAAAAGTCATGGTGAAATTTTCAAAAAGGATGTCTGTGCGGAAAACAACAACAACATGGCTATGCTAATTTGCTTAATTATAATTGCAGTGCTTTTTCTTATCTGTACCTTTCTATTTCTATCAACTGTGGTTTTGGCAAACAAAGTCTCTTCTCTCAGACGATCAAAACAAGTAGGCAAGCGTCAGCCTAGAAGCAATGGCGATTTTCTGGCAAGCGGTCTATGGCCCGCTGAATCAGACACTTGGAAAAGAACAAAACAGCTCACAGGACCCAACCTAGTGATGCAATCTACTGGAGTGCTCACAGCTACAAGGGAAAGAAAAGATGAAGAAGGAACTGAAAAACTTACTAACAAACAGATAGGTTAGTGAAGAAAAATGCAAAGTAGCAATGAGAAGGCTTATGGAGTAAAAATGAAGTCAGTTGGTATTTAATCCCAAAGTGTTGTTCTGATTATCTAAAATTTGACATGGTAGACCTTGCAATTTAGAATCAAGCAGGTGAGACAGGGAGAAGTATGCCTGCTTAATTATTTAAACTGTGTACTTTTGTTTTGACACTGAATATTTTAAAAAGCAAATAATAAAATAACTAAGCATTTGAGGAAAATTTTAAGGATAAATTGAGGAAACTGATTAATAGAGATAGCAAGGGATAATTAAATAAATATTCCCTATGTAGCAACAGTGGTTAGATGATCTTTGTCTGAATGTAATTAAACTTTGAATAGTTTTAGTGTGTCCTTAAAGCCAAGTATATGCTTTAACATCAAATGGAAGTCAAATTCCTAATGCATAGATAGAGAGAGCTAAACTGTGTAATTTAATGGTATCTTCTTTGCTGGATGTGGCAGAATCCACACCAGCTTATCAACCAACACAGCTAATTTTAGAATAGATCCTTTATCTTTCCATATGGCACACGTAAGAAAGTGTTTTTCTACTATTAATATTAAATTAAAACCTTTACTTTTGTATAATAAATTAAAACTCAGAATAAACCTGTGACCACGTATATTTGCATTCACTTTATTACTTTAGAGAACACATTGTAAAGATCAATAAGAAATAGAGCACAACTAAAATAAATAAGATTTATAGCCACACCAATAGGCTAAGTGTAAACGCAAAGTATGTTTCACTGTTTATGATTAATAATATTCATCTTTTCTATAAATACTACTTACTGGAACATTAACAACAAGTACCAAAGGTTGATTAATTTTTGGACTTCAAGGATGCCAAGTAGCCTAATGATTTATTAGGGGTGTGTGTGTGTGTGTGTGTGTGTGTGTGTGTGTGTGTGTGTGTTCAAATCTGGAAAACTGCATACTTCAGGTTATAATTTAACCTTTAAAGAAACTGGCTTCAAGTAAAATAATGACTTACATTTAAGTTGAGAACCCCCCATCTTCAATTAAATATATTACAAAAATTGGTTTGAGAGACTTTCCAAATATCTACTGAAATTAACACAGGGCTAAGATCAGGCCACATTTCAAAAATCTCATCCCTTACTGGGCATTTATTTCGGGCAATATAGTAACCATTTTAAAAATATTTTTTATATGTTTTTTCCCAAGTATGACTACAATCTTACTCTCCCTTCTAAGCTAGTGATTCTTACCCTGGCTGCATGTCAGAATCACCTGAAGAGTTTTTAAAAAACACCAATGCCTAATTCCCATGTCTTCCTTCTGATGCAACTGGAATGGGGTGAACTCTAAGCATTGGTAATTTTTACGTAACTCTCAAGGTGATAACTGCTCTTGGTCATCAAATTCAAACGTCTAGCTATTATTAAAATGAGAGGAAAAAAATAAAGCATCATTTTTATTATCAATTTATTAGCAATTTGTAAAAAACAAATCTATTCTCTAAACGAGAAATCATAACAATATTATTCCAGATAAAGTTAAGTGTTAACAAAGTAAAAAGGAAAGCATGAGAATATTCATGCCAGTCATGGTGACTGAAATCAGGTTATCTTTTGAGGGGAAAAATAACCCAGATTAGAAATGAAACTGGGCAGACTTCCCATTCTGTGCAAAAATTGAAAATTTGAGATTGTGCACCAGTACATCCAGGAGTAACACAAAGCACTCCTTGAATCAAGGGTCATAAATAAACACTTGTCAGAGAAAATTAAAAGAAATTAATATCATCATAAAAATAGGAAATTACTTTCATATTCAACATACTGGTCAAACATTTTCTCACCAGAGAGCTTCTACCACAAGGATATTTAAAAGAATATTTAAAATTCACCACTCACTATCTTGGCTATTAAACATATACTCT